GCTTCTGAAGCTTGTGCCGAATATCGGTGGTGGATTGGGAGATGAACCGAAGGTTTAAGATAGTGGTTCCTTCTGGGCTAGCTGGGTCTAGGTTGGTATATTTTTTAATGGCTTCAGTTAAATGAGAGAGAAAAAGGGCTGGGTTTTCATTAGGACCTTGGGTGATTTCTGAAAGTTTTTCATAGTTTACCGCTTTATGGGCACCCTTTTTGAGTCCTGCAAGGAGACACACAATTATGTGGTTTCAACGGTGGCATCCAGAGGCCCTGTCTTGATAATCCCAGTGGGGGTCCTGGTTGGGGACTGCCTCCGCACCAGTAGGCTGGGCAGGAGCTTGGTGATGAATGGTATCAGCATGTGCCTGAGCTACAGTCCAGATACGGTCTTGGTCTTCTGGGGTGAGGGTGGAAGAGAGGATAACCTAGAGGTCATGCCGGGTCAGTTCATAAGACTGGGTGAGGTACTGAAATTTTCTAATATAAGAGGTAGCATCTTCTGGAAATGAACCGAATCTTTTGTTAATTTGAGAGAGATCAGTGAGGCAGAAGGAAACATGAACTCTAACAATACCTTCATTTTCTACTACTTTCTGAAGGGGGTATTCTAGCACCGGCGCTGAAGTAAGGGCGGGGCATGGGCCAAAGATGGCGCCCGAGCGAGTAAGGGCAGGAGAGAAGGAAGAAGCTGGAAGTGGTTTCTGCTGAGGGTTTGAAGGGGGAAGGGTGGTTGAGTTGATAAGCAGTGGAGGATAGGGGCGTAAGGTGGTGGGATGGGTTTACAAGCCTCAGGAGAGGGCGGTGGGGGAGGAGAATGGGTACAGGCAATACTAGAATTGTCCTGAGTAGGGGACGGTGTAGGAAAAGAAGTGGATACTGCTTACTGAGAAGATGGCGACTGGGAAGATGGCAGCTGAGAAGACAACGAGGAGGCTTGCAGGGGTTAAAGAAGATGGTTGAGAGGAAGAGGTAAGGGCTGGGAGGGGTGGACAGCAGTCTGCTGGATTTAATGAGGAAAAAGAGGTAGGGTCGGGAAGAGAAAGGCGATCAGGGTGGCAAGAATGGAGAAGGATTTGAACAGGTAAGAAAGAATTGCAGAGGTTGGGTTGTGATTTGAGAATAAAAAGGCCTGGACATAAGGAACTTCTCATTTCTTCAGTTGTCAGCAATAATTGCTTAAGTCAGTTAAAATTGTAAAGTTGAATGTTTCATTTGCGGGCCATTTGGACCCATTATTTAATTCGTATTGTGGCCAGACTGAATTGCGAAAAAGACACAGCACTTAGGGCAGATATCTTGCCTGAGGCCTAAGGTTTTTAGGGTTTTTTTTTATGAGGCAGCCTAGAGGGCTGTCCTTTGGAGTGGAAGACTGGGAATTTCCCACAACAGAGGGTAGGCTGAGAGAACAAGGAAGAGGAGAACATCCTGGACAGCAAGAGGGGGACAATAAAAGGAGCAATTGTCACTGCTGCCATTTTCGTTCCCAGAACAGGATCTAATGGCTTAGAGGCACCCCCCTAAGGCCAGATGATCAGCAAGTGCCTGACACACACCGGAACCTTCTTGGACCAACGTTGGATTTTTGGACCAGAGAAATCAAGAGAGGCCATGTGGATTTTCCCCTGTTAACAGGGCTCCCGGGAAAACTTACCAGTAGGCGAGATCAGTGACCGATGTGCATGCACAGAGAGGCAACTGGAGGCTGAGGAGCTTCCTTTGTCCGGCTGCTGTGGCTTGCTCTCCGGGGTGGAGGGGTAGGTCCACAGGGGATGCAGACCTGAGCCCCTCCCCGGTTTTGGCACCTGACTTAAGGTTCTTGTATCGGTTCGAACCCGGAGAGCGCGCGTTCGAACCAACAGACAACACGAGGCGGTGTGGAGCAACATGCTGTTTTAATGAGTTCCTGGGTGCAGGCGGGCTGAGGCCTAAAATGGCATCAGCACCAAGTGAGGACAGGGCAAAGATTTTATAGTCTCCTGTAAACAGGAAGTGTCCTAGTCTGACGTAACTGCTACGTTGTACCTGGATGGCCTCTTTCTTGATCTTCACGGGTACGTGTCTTCCAGCCAGGGTAGGTGTCTTCCGGCCGGCTTTCTTCCTGCTTCTGCTATTTTGCTGGCCCACACTGCTGGCGCAAGGCTTGCGCCTTGGTACTGGGCCTGAGAAGGGAGGAGTTATTCATCCCCTTAAGCTTTCAGGCCCCAGGGAGAATCTTACACTACTGGGCTGCATTTCCAGACAATTAGGGCATTCTAAGGCACAGGATGAGGTAGGAGGTCCGCACAAGATACAGGTCATAAAGACCTTGCAGATAAAACAGCTTGCAGTAAATAAGCTGGCCCAAACCCACGAAAATCAAGATTTTGACCAGAGTGACCCTCTGGTCATCCTCACTGCTACACTCCCACCAGCATCATGACAGTTTACAAACACCATGGCAACGTCAGGAAGGTACCCTATATGGTCTAAAAAGGGGAGGCATGAAGAATCCACCCCTTGTTTAGCATATCATCAAGAAATAACCATAAAAATGGGCAACCCCTATGGAGTAGCCATTATTTTATTCCTTTACTTTCTTAATAAACTTGCTTTCACTTTATGGACTCGCCCTGAATTCTTTCTTGTGCAGGATCCAAGAACCCTCTCTTGGGATCTAGATCTGGACCCCTTTCCAGTAACTGTATTACTGACCATCAAAGGAAACCCCATCTGAGCAATGGGTTCCAGACCCCCATCTCTAATCGTGAGCCCCATCCTGGAAGTCACTTGTAATAAGGAAAGTTATTCCATAAGCTGGTCCTGCCACTACCCCTACAGGTTTCAAACACCCACCCTCCTTTCCAAAACCAGACCCAGGTTACTGTGGTCACCTACTGGTGACTTCATTTGCATCTGGTGGTCAGATCTAGTCAGGGTGTAATTCGGCTAAATTAATAGTGCTAATAGTGCAAATTCCTAGTGCGTTTTACAGGTGGGGAATAGAGGGTGAGAATTTGGGATTTAAAACTGGCATTTCAGAAATGCTGTCACATTAGAGCTTCATTTCAGTCCCTTGGGGTGGCCACCAAGTAAACAGCTCAATTTCCATCCCTGCTGGAGGTACAGAATGCAGCATTCACACTTGCCAACAGATAATGTCTCCTGTCTTTGTCGGTGCTTAATGGCTTTTAGTAGAGTTAAGGCTGAGAAGAAAGAGACTGACTTCCTCTTATTGGGTAAAATGGAAACACTGGGGAGACAATTCCATTTCAGACAGACCCTTTCCTTCTCAGATTACTGATCCACAACCCAGCCAACTCCCTTTCAGCTCATTCAGGTAACATGGAAGACAGAGGCCACCCGCTTAGGGGAGAGGAGGGTGGAAGAGCCCGTTGAGCTTTGTGTTTGGGATTTGTCAGCAGAGAGGAGATTTGCATTTCTAATAAGAGCCCCGTCTGGGTGTGCTTTAGCCCAGTGGCTGCACATCTCTGTAGCTCTCCAAGTGCTCTCAGTTTGCAGAGCAAGGGAAGAATCTTCTACAAAAACAAATAGCTGTGGGAAGAGAGCAGAAAGCACAGCACAGTGGGGTGCCAGGGGCACTTCCTGGGTATCAAGGAACGTTTAAAAATGGTATTACATCAAGTCACCACAGACACCCTGGCGAATATTCCTCGTGTGCCCATCCCTCACATGCCCTTTGTCTATGTAAGAGAAACTCATTACATGTTCTACTCTGAGATTTGGAGATTTATTGTTATTTCTCCAAAAAGAAGTAACGAGGCATGTCAGTCCCAGCGTGTTTATACAGCAGAAAACTGGGAAAAGAAAACAAGGTTCAACAAGAGGTGAATAGTACGATAATTAAACAATTAAATAAATAAATGGTTAAATACGTGGTAGAAACCTTTCGATCATATATGAAGTCTACAGTATTTAGTAATGTGATTTTTTTTTTTTTTTTTTTTTGAGACAGAGTTCACTCTGTCACCCAGGCTGGAGTGCAGTGGCTCGATCTCGGCTCACTGCAACTTCCATCTCCCAGGTTCAAGCGATTCATTCCTGCCTCAGCCTCCCGAGTAGCTGGGACTACAAGCACGTGCCACTACACCCAGCTAATTTTTGTATTTTTAGTAGAGACGGGGTTTCACCTGTTGGCCAGGCTGGTCTGGAACTCCTGACCGCATGATCTGCCCGCCTTGCCCTCCCAGAGTGCTGGAATTACAAGCGTGAGCCACCATGCCTGGCCAATGTGATTTTTTTAAAGTGGTAAATGTTAAATGAAAAATGCAGGATTCATACTGTATATATAGTTTTTATTTAAGAAAAACACATAATGCATGATGAAATTACAGCAAAATGTTAACAAAGTTGAGATCTTTAGAGATCAAATCAGAAATTATTATTTTTCTTTCTTTCATTTCTACATGTATTCCAAAGGGTTTTTCGTGTATGATTATAGAAGTTATATGTTGGAGCAGGGAACCCCACTATACCCTCATTACTTTTTTTTTCCCTTCCTTCTTTTTTTATCTTGGGCACACACTAGAATGTGGCATTGCTCTCTGTGGGCCCATCCGCACTCCATTCAGCCAAGTATTCTATTGCTAACAGAGAACAGAGCAGGTTGCACAAGCAATGGACAAAATCTGAACATTTCCAACTTCCCTCACCCCATCATTCACTCACCCATGAGTTCATCTAAACCCTTCTTCCACTTGTTTATATTTTTAGCTGGTACAGCCTCTCGGGCCCAGTGACTTCCATGTGTTTTCCACCCTCGGTGTGAAGTGGCAGAGGCCTGCCCGGCTCGTATCCTCAGATGACCTCCTTTGGACTCCAAGGGGTCCTCCCTGTTTTTTACCTTTCCAGCATTAAGGGAACAAAATAAGAACCTCAATGATATGTTTGCAATTAGCAAAGCACACTTATGGACATAATTTTGTAGAACTATAGAACTTGGTATTGGAAGAGGCCTTAGGAACAGTTTAGGCCAGTGTTTTCCTAAAAGTCCACAATACAGGGAGTATTTCCAGAAATCACTGCAAGTTGTACAGTCCCCAGGATATGGTGGCACGGGGTGGCATGGGATCGTGGGGGGTTTGGTTTTGTTTTTGCTTCGGGCTGCAATTGGATAACAATGGTTACCTCGTTTTGTTCAGAAACTCCAGCAGTTATACATATGCCTGGTTATTTTGTTAATAGATAATTAATGTATGAGAGACAGAATCTTTTAAACTTTGTGTTGTGGAGAAGGTGGACATTGATGGGACCCTCTATTCTGAGCTAGATCTGTGAGTGGAGAGGTCACTGCCTGAAGGTTGAGAAATATATATTCTGGCACTTCACTGCCTGAAGGGTGAGAAAATGGGCTCTGAAGTGGCTCCCTGACCCCAGCAGAAGAGGCTGGTACATGGGGCCACTGGACTAGAATCCAGATTGTCTGACTCTAAGTGCCAGGCTAGCTCCAGGGCACCTATTCTACCTTTGTTTAAACCAACTTCCTGAGACGTGCTTCCTGCACTAGGAATAATTTAGTAGATTTTGAATTTGTGCATGCTCCAAGTGTGGTCTTTCCAGACTGAGTCTTCTGTTTAGAAAATGATTAATTATTGTAATTGCCTAAGTCCTTTACTCTTCCCACAGTTACTCTTTCCTAACTGTGGAAATACAGACTTCCAAGTTTGGTAGAGTGTCGTGGGAAAGAAGGTAGGTTCTGGAATCAGACACCCTAGGTTCAAATCCTAGCTCTCCCACTCGCCAGTCCCTGATCCCAGGTTTAACTTCTCTGTGCATCAATTTGCCCAACTGCAAAATGGGAATAATGATAGTATCTACCTTAAAGGGCCGTTGTGAAGATTAACCATTGTGATGAGTGCTTGTCATTACATTGCATAGAAAAAGTGCTTTACGTTAAAAGTGGCTTACATTACACTTGTCATTACATTGCACAGAAAATTCATTACAAGCACAGAAAGTACTTGTCCCATGCCTCATGCTCAGTGCATACTCAATAAATAAGAGTAGTCACCATCGTCACTGTCATTGTCATTACTGTTGGGTTTTCATGGAAGGACCCTGGCCAGAACAGTGTCAGCTTAAACTTATTTTGCTTTGCTGGACCTGTGGCCATTACTTCCTTTTCTGTGTTGTTTGCTTTATCCTTTAGAGAACAATTAAACCTCTCCCCATTGTCAGTACCCATTTTAAAGAGCAAGACCCTGAAATCCAGTGTGACTTGCTCAAGGTCACTCAGCTTGTCAGGGCAGAGTGGGAGGAAAAGCCCGAATCTCCTGTTCACCTGCCAACAGCTCTTTGCACCATGGTGCCATGTTTCCTCTGCATGCCTCCGTTCATCCTCCACACCCGGAAAACACAGAGAAGCAGGAGAATCAGCCAGATACATGAAAACTCTTGTTTCGAACACTGAGCATTGACTGTTTACCTGGCCCTTGGTTCTTGTCTTTCTTTCGTTTTAGCAGCAGCATTACGTACTGCTGCCAGGTGGAGCGTTGCTGGTTCCTGCTTCCCCTTCCTCCCTGCCTGTCTTCCCCTGACACTTCCCTGCAGGAAACCACTAGCCCTAATGAGAACTCTCAAACGGTGGAGCAGATGACAAAGGCGCTAGAGGCCTGGGGATAGCGGGAAGTCAGCCGGTGACTTCCGCCTGGTTTAAAGCCCGTGTCTTTCCTGTATTCAATCCAGTGGCGCATCATAAGAATTCCCTGAAGCATTTAGCCACCTGAAAGGCCTTCTCTAAGGCCTAGAGATCTCCCTATCCACCACTTCCTGAGCACACCTTGCAGGTGCCAGACATTTTGGGGTTGCAAAACCCACCTCCTGCCTCACAGTAGGGAGTCAGGAACAGACCGTGAACTACACAGAGTTCTTGTACATACAGGGCACTTGGAGGGTCGGGGGTTGGGGGGCAATCCAGGCAGAGGGGCAGCCTGAGCAGAGAGGCACAGTGTGAGTTCACATTTAGCAGGCAGCTGAATGCTTAATTGTTCTCTGATTGCTTTGAGGGTGTTTCAGCCCTCCAGCTAGAGAGAGTGGTTCTGGCTAGACATGGTGATGAAGCCTCCCTTTCCTCCCAAGCCCCTGCTTTTGTGGAGCTGATTGACAGCTCGGAAAGCCTCTTCATGTATGTGATTGTATTTGAGCCGCTAAGCGTCTGTGTGAGATCAGATGTTATCCCCCATTTTACAGATGAGGAAACTGAAGCCCTTAGATGGTAACTCAGTGGCTTAGCTACCCAGTGACAACCTAAACTTGTACTGAGATATGAAGTCTCAGTATGAGATATGAAGACTCCAAGTCCTCCCTAGCTCTCTCCCTTATGGTCAGCTCTGGGGAAATGTGCGCAGACATAGTGCTTGACTGTAGAGCCCACTCTTAGAGACACGAAGAAGGAACAAACAAATGAGCACGAGCTCCTGGGGCACAGTGAGAAGGGCACTGGCTTTGGAAGCGAGACCTATAGCTCAAGTTCCAGCTCTTCCAGGCATGAGTTGCATGGACTTAGGACAGTCATGTCTCTTTATGTGGGACTCGGTTTCCCTAGTTGGAAAATGAGAAGGTTGTAGGAAATTCATCTCATAAATCTATAGGCCTGGGATTGAGAACATTGGTCTTCAGCACCTTCTTCTCTCAGGGCCCCCAGTCCTACCAGGCCTGCTTCCCCAGCCTACTTCCTACCACATCCATCCCTGAGTTCTTTCCAGGAGCAAATTCTCCCAACAAACTGAACCGCTAGTTCAGTGGGAACATCAGGGAGCTTGTTAAAAAGCTGACTCCTGGCTGGGCTTGGTGGCTCACGCCTGTAATCCCAGCACTTTGGGAGGCCTAGGCGGGCAGATCAGGAGGTCAGGAGATCGAGACCATCCTGGCTAACACAGTGAAACCCCATCTCTACTAAAAACACAAAAAAATAGCCAGGGGCATGGTGGCAGGCACCTGTAGTCCCAGCTACTCGGGAGGCTGAGGCAGGAGAATGGTGTGAACCCGGGAGGCGGAGCTGGCAAGTGAGCCGAGATTGCACCACTGCACTCCAGCCTGGGTGACAGAGCGAGACTCCATCTCAAAAAAAAAACAAGCTGTCTCCCGGGGTTCACCCCAGAACCTAAAGCCTCCAAATCCCTGAGAGTCAAGGCCCAAGACTTTTCTCCCCTGAACACTCCCAGAAGTTCTGATGATCAGCCAGATTTGGCAGTCTTTGCCTGCGCTTTGGGGTTCTCAAACTCAGTGGGCACTGAATCACCTGGGAGCATGTGAAATGGCTGGGCCTCACCCCCAGAATCTCTGATTCAACAGGTTGGGGCAGGTGAGGCCCCCAAACCTGCATTTCTAACAAATTCCCAGGTGATGCAGGCGTGACACTTGGAGAACCATTGCCCCAGCTCATTTTCTGAGAGCCCAACTAGCAAACCATCAAAGGAACCTTTACTCGTGGGCCATGGTTGCAGTGGAGCATCCCTGACAGCATGGTAACTTTTTAAACAGAGACCCTCGAAATGATTGAGATAATTACAGCAACAACTGCTATTTACTCAGATCTGTTACATGCCAGACTCTGTGTTAGATGTCCTAAATCAGTATTTCTCATTATTTTACGGAGCTTGGTGATTCAAAAATCAAGGATCAATGAGATTAAGTCATCATCTAAGAGTATACTTGTTACAAATGTGATCAGGACTTTCTAGAGCAAAACGTGGGCTATTTTCTTTAGCTCACTAGGCCTCTCCTTGTCATCCGAGCCATGAGTGGCTCTATTATGGGAATTTCAAACCAGGTTCAGACAGGGGTCATTACCCAGGACTTTCTGGTTAGAGGAGCCTTTCATTAGTTCCCCACAAATTGTATCCTACTGGTAGTGGCCTTTGGCCCCCACCGTGAGACAGCACTGCTGAGTGCTCACTTTTAAGGGACCCCTCGTGTAAACAGGGATTGTTGCATCTATAGCATTCTGAGCCATTTGGGTGGAAACGGTGAACTGCTGCCGGATCTGGGGAGACCCCACTTTAGTGGGTTTCTGCCTCGGTTCTGGGCTGGCTGATGTTCTGTTTGGCTGTAAGGACCTTGGGAAAGAACTGTTGGCACCGGATCGCAGAGAATGTTCACCAGCTAGACGTGAAGGAGCTTATGTCATGACTGAAACACTTCCAGCTGGTGGGTCTTAGTCAGGGAGCTTCTTTCTCCCTAATTTCTAAAGATTTGTCTGGTGTATAATAGGAAGCTGATAGATTTGTAAAGAAGTATAAAACACAGTAATTAGAGAGGAAATACAGGTGGCTGTGAGAGCTTTTTCTACACTTCGCTTTTTGTTCTCACCCTTCACACACACACACACACACACACACACACACATCATGCTTCTGATTTTCTGCAGTTAATTTTACATCCGCAAGGACCTCAGGAAGTCCTTCAAGCCACCTATGCCTTTCTTGGGGCATCTCCTACCACGTCTGCCTGTGTTCCTCCCTATGCAAGGACAAGGAAGCCAGGAGGCGGGAAGGAAAAAGGGAACTGCCCTGCAGGAATTGATCTCTTGGGGTGGCCAAAGGCCTCCACGCAGAGCTTGGAGATGCTCAGAGGCTTCAGAGTGCTAATTCTTTTGGTTTTGAAAGGGTAGACACATAGGTCTTAGACAGGCTCCATCCACACCCTCGAAGGCAGCTGGCAGCTCGGAAGAATCAGCTGACATTGCAATTGGTGTTGAAACTTGACGACGCTAGTCCAGGGTCCACTTATTAACCATGCCACCTTCTCTGAGCTTCGCATTGCGAATCTGACCTGCTCTTCTCCCAAGAGAGATTGTGAAGGCAAAAGAGATCATGGATATAAAAGTATCCCTGCAGTCTGGGATCTGGAAAGAACTCTGGGAATCTAGAGGTTCTGGTTTACTAATGAGAGAACTGGGGTCCGGAGAGAGGAGGTAACTTGCTGGAGGTCACAGATGAGTGAAGTGACGAGGGAGGTAGAAGGAGGTCAGGGTGAGGGAAGACTTCTGGGAATCTTTCTAGACAGAGCACCCCCATCAGCTTCTAAAACAGAGCACTTTATGACTACTATTTCTCACTGAGTCTCTCTCTCTCTTTCTCTCTCTCTCTCTGTGTCTGTCTGTCTGTCTCACACACACACTTTTTGGTTTAAATAGCAGAAAGGCAATGACTGCTCTTTACAGGAGAGAATCACACTCTTTTGCACTGACTGCAAGGAAACCTACTGGGCATCATTCAACTTTGCAAGTTAGAACATAAGACATGAAGTAGTAAAGGAAAACGCTGAAGAGAATCTACTGCCCAAACTAGCTTGCATGTGTGGGGCTTGGTGGCCTTACAGTTGCCTAATACCCCCTGCCCAACCGTATCATCCCTATGATTTTCCACAAATAAACACATTCCTGGTCTCCCTGTGCCCAAACACACATAGGGCAGAACCAAAGAACATGGGCTACAAACACAGACAGACAAAGAGAATTGGAATTTTATTTCTCACCAGCACTGTGACCTTGGGCAAATTACTTAATGTCTCTGAACTTCAGCTTCCTCATCTGGACAATAATAATACTTCCTAATGTTGTCGTGAGGATTAGCAAAGGTAAAGCCTAAAAAGTGCTGAAATACAAGGGTTGGCACAAAGTAAGGTTAATAAATGTTAACTGCCGCTATTGAAAATGTTGGAGATGATATTGAAGATCACATTATTGTCATTTTCATAAGAAAATTAACTTGTTTATAATTTTAATGAGATCTCACTAGGCTTCTAACAATCTGACTGCATAATTAAAATTCTGGTTTTCTACCCAGGAAAGAACTAATATTGTCCAGGTTTTAAGCACACTCTAGCTGGGCTGTTATCTCTGGAATACTGAGATGTTGTCACGTGGTCTCCAATAATACCTTGTGTATATAAATATCCTTATATCTGAAAAGCATATAAAATTACAAACAATAAGATGTACAGATGAAATGGAACTAGAAGGCATGGAAACAAGAGTGTGAACACAAAAGCCCAATTATAAGTGGGGTAAAAGTTAAAGGTGCTGCACTTTGCAGTCTACAAAGTGCTTTTTATGTCCCCACTCCTGGTGGCCCCACAGCCAGCCTAGAAGGTAGACATTACTCTGCCCATTTCACAGGTAAGGAAACCGAGTTTCAGCCAAGTGGCAGGACCAGCATCCGGAGAACAGTGGTAGATGCTGAGTCAGAAAAGACAGGAAAGAGCCACAACACATAGGGCCTGGAGGACTTGGTAGAGCAATTTGGATTTTGTTTAGGGTTCAGTGGAAAGCCTTCAAAAGTTTAAGCGGGAGAGCGCTGCGACCTGATCCACATTTTTAGATCACTGCCCAGAGTGGAGAAGGCAAAAGTGGAGACAGGGAGGCCACTTGTGAGGCTGCTTTGGAAGTTCCAGTAAGAGATGAGGGCAGTGCCCGTGGAGGTAAAGTAGACAGATTCAGAGATACGTAGAGCATCTAAAGACAGCCTTACTGAGGATTGGATGTAGATGTTGGCAGAGAGGGGAGGAGGCATGGTTTCCCTGTGGGTTGCTGGGTGGTTGATTTAGGACATCTTCAGGAGGAACCTGTTGGAGGTTGTGGGGAGGGGAGTTAGGGGATCCTTGCAAACTTGTCAGGTTACAGTGACCTAGGCACGCACTTTTGCAAAGAGTCAGGTTCCCCAAACATGCGTCCTTCTCTGGCGGAGAGCAGGTCTTATTCTCTTGCTCCTGGGCATTGACTAAATGCTTTCTGTGAACTGAGTGAGCTAGAATGCTGCCGCTGGCTCTGAGAAGCCCTGTATTCCTTCTGCCACCAGGGAACCAGGGAGCAAGTAATGACCCTTCTCAGAATGTTGGGTCTGATACAAGAAACAAACAAAAACCCCCGATGTCCTACCTTCTAATGTTTCAGACTTTGTGTATTTTTTTTTTTTTTTTTTTGCCAGTCTCCATGGGATCTTTCCTCTGCTCATGTTTGAAAGTGATTCTCTTTTTTTTTTAAATGTTGTTACTCAGGCCTTAAATAACCTTTGTCCTATGATGGCTTCTGAAAGGATGAAGCCTAAGTTAGTGCAAAAGTAACTGCAGCTTTTGCCATTGAAAGTAATGGCAAAACTGCAATTACTTTTGCACCAACCTATAGAATTATAAGATCAACACCAACAATAGGCATTTGTAGAGTGTCATTCCGTTAAAAGACCTCTCTTATATACATTCCATGATTTTAGCCTCATGAAAATCTAAGGTAAGATAAATGGTGTGTTTAGCTCTATTTGAGAGGCCAAGGAACGTAGCAGCCACGAGCATGTGAACTACAATAATAGCATTAAAACATTAAAAGAGTTGAGCTGGATAAGGTACTCAGAACAGGGCCTGCAATATGAATGTTAGCTGATGTTGTTGTTATTGCGATTAGCCTCCAGATAGAGAAACTGAGGCATGATGAGGCTGTGATGTCCCCACGCTCAGTAGTGGAATCAATTTCAAGTTGTGTTCCCAGATGCCACCCTCAGAAGGAATCTATGTTCCAAAGGGACTTACATTTGCACAGGAAGCCTCCTGCCAGGGCTGGGTCCTTGTGAAATTCTTCCGTCCTCTGTGTGAGCTTCCCCACCTCTCCCCCAGCCAGAAATCTCTGCACTTCTCCCGTCAAGTCTGCCTCCCCACTGAGGGGGGTTGAGCCCACTGTCCAGGACCACTCTACCCTGTCCTCCCCGCCCTGCCTCCTGCCCCAGGTGGCCTTCCCTCTGCCTGTCACCTTCCAGTCCTCCACCCAGTGACCTTCTCCAACAGGTTTCTCCAATTGGGAGCACCCCGGGCCCTGATGACAGGCACGTCATGTCATTGAGTCCAGGTCCCTCCTCAAGGGTGGGTCTTGGCAACAGAGGCCTTGCCTTGTACCTTGTCACTCTCCATCCCTATGTGCCAGGCCCAGTGCCAAGCCCAGAGCAGGTGCCCTGACACACTGTACAGCTGGCTTCTAAAAAACAACAAAGGTGGTCATCACCAGAACCCACCTTCGCACATGGGGGATGTGCTCATGATGACTGTCCCCTTGGGGAACATGCCCTTTATTCCAAAGCTGGCGCCAGGGCCCAGGGCATCCCAAGTTCCTGGAACGCCTGAGAGTACCTCACCACCAGCACCCAGCACCACACTCTCCTCTCTGGTGTTGACCAGTCTCCGCCCTCTGAAGGTGGCTGCAGTCACGCCTGAGGAACCAGGAGTGTGACTTCCCTTCAGAAACAGTTGAGGGGAGACAGGCAGCACAGGAGGCCCTTAGACAGTAATGAACCGAGCTTTACTCTTCACATCATAGTACAACTCTGAAGATGGCTCCAAACATGGCCTTCCAAACTCATCTTGGACAAGGGCCACATCACTGAGGTAAATAAAGGTAGAAAGTCCGCCGCAGGGAGCTCTTTCAAACAATGGCTCTCCTTTGGTCGGCTCAGTTGAGTGAGCATGTTTACATTTTGCCCTCAAAATATATTTTGAGGAATGAATGAGTGAGTATAGCGGTGAAACCTCATCATCTCATAGCCAAAGTGTGGGTTTGAGAGACAGCGAGTGTGTTGTTGCGTCTCTGTGTGTGTGTGCGCCTGAAAGAGAGAAGGGTCTCCGAACCAGAGACGGTCTCTTTTTGGAGGCAGCCCCCAGGCCACAACACCTCTTTTCAGTTGTCACTGAAGAAGGCGAAGAAGGCAGCCAGAGTCAGCCACAACGCTCATTCCTTTGCTTCTTGCTCTCCCCCATGGCCTGCAAATTAGTTTCAGCCCAGTGGCTCCCTCCACTGACCTGAATTTAATTATTTTATTCTTTATAAACGGAACACTTCCCCCATCCCCTATTCTCAGCCCCCCACCACTCCCCAGATTAACTGACCACCCCTCATTAAGGGTTCTGAGAAGTCGGTTTTGTGTGGGAAGACGTTTGGGTCCCATTCACAGGCCTTGTTTGCAGGTCCCACTGTCCATCTCTGTTCAAATAATGAAGATTTGACCAGGCAGGGGGTCAGGGAGGATGTTTTGCCTGGATTCCCATATTTGCTTTTCATCCAGTAAAATATTTTCCCGGGCATTGGTGGGAGAGGGAATGGACAATCGCTGTTTCTTCAGAGAGCAATTTCTAGTTGGCTGGCAGCGGTTCTGAGGCCGGCAGCGTGCCCTGCCCCTGGCATTCCTCCGATCTCGGTCCTCATGGCCAGGGTGGGGCTGAAGCCAAGAGATTTTCAGCATGGGTATCATGGAAAGAGGAGGCTGTTTCGGAATCCAGACTCTACGCAGTCCTGAGTGATTGTGATGAGTGCTGAGGTGCCACTGAAACCTGTTTACCGAGGCTGCTACCCACTAGGGTCTCTTCGCGGCTGCTTGCCTGTGAACTAAAACCGCCAGGTTGGATAGAATTCTCAGCAAAGCCCTGAATCCACTGGTGGCTACCAAGAAACATGGGATGGCCAGGCAGGGACCTTTCTGGGTTTTTCAAGGTGGGAAGGTGAGAATCGATAGTGGGGTGGGCCTCTGGCCTCCCTGTTGGAGGCCCAAGAGAGCCTGGCACTGCCATTCACCAGCTCTGTTCCTTGTGGCTCTGAGTCTCCGTTTCCCCATTGGAGATGTGAAGTTGATGCTGCCTACCTGTGGGTGAGTGGCTCCGGAGCTAGACATTCCCAGCTCTGCTACTCACTTGCTGTGTGGCTTTGGGCAAGTTGCTTACCTCTCTATGCCTGGTCTTCCTCATTGTATTAGTTTCCTGGGGTTGCTGGGACAAATTAGTACAAACTGGGTGGGTTAAAGCAATAGAAATTTATTCTGTCACAGTTCTGGAGGCTGAGAGTCTGGAATCAAGTGCATGCAAAGCCCTATTCCCTCTGAAGGCTCTAGGGAACATCTTTTTTTTGCCTCTTCTGGCTTCGGGTGCTGCTGGCATTCCTTGTGGCTGCATTTCTCCCATCTCTGCCTCTGTCTTCACGTCACCTTCTCCTGTTCTGTGGTTTCTCCTCTGGATGTCTCAGGTGGACACTTGCCATTGGATTTAGGGCCCATCAGGATAATCCAAGATGATCTTATCTTGAGATCCTTAACTTAATTACATCTACAAAGATTCTTTTCAAATAAGCTCGCATTCATGGGTTCTGAGGACTAGGACATGGACATATCCTTTGGGGAGCCACGATCAACCCATTACACTCATCTATCAAATGAGGATGATATCGGTGCCTACCATGTTATGGAGTTTACATGAGCTAATGTGTCTCATGCCCCGCACAGAGCAAACGTTTGTTCTTTTCATAATCTGTACTGAGCCACAATTTTATAATTACTACGATCATCATCACCATCATCATAGCCAACTTTCATTGAGAGGCTTCCCAAACTTAACACGTCTAAAATTAACTCTTGACTCTTTCCCAGTCTTCAATAGCTCAGTAAATAGTACCTCTATTAACCCCAATGCACAGGCCAACATCCTGCAAATTATCCACATTTCTTCTTTTTCTCTCACACTTCATTCCATCCATAAATCTTGGCTGTTCTGTCTCCAAAATAGATCTCCAACCCAACCACATCCTCGCAAGAGCCCCGTGTCGCACCCCCCCTCAGGTGCCCTTCATGTTTTGATGGGTGTGAGTGACGCTCCTGGATTTATATAGGACACACGTGAGCAGCTACGTCAGTGATGCTGCTTCTCACTGCCTCTACCACTGTCCCCCATTCAAGACACCACTACCGGCCGGGCGCAGTGGCTCATGCCTGTAATCCCAGCACTTTAGGAGGCCAAGACGGGCAGATCACCTGAGGTCAGGAGTTCGAGACCAGCCTGGCCAACATGGCGAAACCCTGTATCTATGAAAAGTACAAAAAAATTAGCCAGGCATGGTGGTGCACACCTGTAATCCCAGCTACTCGGGAGGCTGAGGCAGAAGAATCGCTTGAGCCTAGGAGGCAGAGGTTGCAGTGAGCCGAGATTGCACCACTGCACTCCAGCCTGGGCAAGAAAGCGAGACTCTGTCTCAAAAAAAAAAAAAAAAAAATGCCACCACTACCTCCCACATGGATCACTGCAGTAGCTGTTGGCTGTCCTCTCACCTTCATCTCTTGCCCCCCAACACCCCCTCATGTCCTGCACATACCCGTGACTGTCTACTCTCCTTGGAGCTACTTTTTAAAAACATGGGTCAGATTTTGTTTCTCCTCTGCCCCAGGCCTCCACTCATTCCCCTATCTCACTCAGAGCAAAAGCCAAGTCCTCCCAGTAGCCCCTGAGGCCCCACATCCTCACCTGCCCCTCTGTCACTGTGCTGCAGCCCCTGGACCTGGGGCTCGCCCTGGGACACAGGCCACCTGTTTTGGCATTTGCGCTGGCTGTGTTCTCAGCCTAGAACACTCTTTTCCCAGCTATCATTGTGGTCTTCTCCCTCACTGCACTAGCTGCTCACATGTTTCGCATGGAACTCCAAGGGTGCCATTCACACCCACCAAAACGTGAAGGATGCCTGGGGGGTGCGAGACGGGGGTCCTGGAAGGCTGTGATTAGGCTGGAGATCTATTTTGCAGACAGAACGGCCAAGATTTATGGATAAAATGAAGTGTGAGAGAAAAAGAAGAAAGGTGGATAATTTGTAGGATGTTGGCCTGTTCATTGGGGTTAACAGAGGTACTATTTACTAAGCTGTGGAAAACTGGGAAAGAGTCAAGAGTTAATTTTAGACGTGTTAAGTTTGGGAAGTCTCTCAATGAAAGTTGGCTATGATGATGGTGATGATGACTGTGGTGATTATGAAGCTGTGGTCCTGCTTAAAAGATACCCCCTGCAGGAGGCCCTTCCCTGACAATCATAGCTCAAACAGCACCCCATCAATCTCCATCCCTTTATTCTGGTTTTTCTTCAAAACATTTAGTGCAAGGTCAGATTGTCTGCTTTCCCCATTACACCCAAGCTCCATGAGGTGAAGGACTTTGTTTTGATTCCTCCAGGATCCTCAGTACCTGGCACATGTGAGCCACATCATCAACATTTCCTGGATGAGGGCATTATTCTGGGCCAGGAACTGGCTTTGTATGCATGACCTCATATCTCCCAGCAGCCTATGAGGTCAGTACTGTAATATCCTTATTTGCCCGGGGTGCTTTTGATACTGAGTTTCTGTCCCCTGTAGGTCTGGATGTACCGACTGCTTTTGGAATAAAAAGATTCCCAGGATGTGAGCAACACGGGACCGGTGAGTACCGTCGCGTTTGGCAGTGTGGGGCCGACACTGACCCTGTCTTTGTTCTTGTCCACAGATATGATGCTTCCTGGTGTGTTTAGTGGTTGGTGCCATTCCAATTTTCTGTGCTGAAATCATTCTGAAAACTCAAACAGTAGACTTCAGCACACAAGGAAAGCCAAAGCCATTTGAGGGGGAATAAAGCCAAAAGCCTTTCACCTTATTCGTTCCAAGAATCTCACCGCCCCCTCCTTATCCCCCTCCAAAAATAAGCCATTGCACACAGACAGGCAGCATGGCTAGCAAACGAAAATCTACAACTCCATGCATGGTTCGGACATCACAAGTAGTAGAACAAGATGTGCCCGAGGAAGTAGACAGGGCCAAAGAGAAAGGAATCGGCACACCACAGCCTGACGTGGCCAAGGACAGTTGGGCAGCAGAACTTGAAAACTCTTCCAAAGAAAACGAAGTGATAGAGGTGAAATCTATGGGGGAAAGCCAGTCCAAAAAACTCCAAGGTGGTTATGAGTGCAAATACTGCCCCTACTCCACGCAAAACCTGAACGAGTTCACGGAGCATGTCGACATGCAGCATCCCAACGTGATTCTCAACCCCCTCTACGTGTGTGCAGAATGTAACTTCACAACCAAAAAGTACGACTCCCTATCCGACCACAACTCCAAGTTCCATCCCGGGGAGGCCAACTTCAAGCTGAAGTTAATTAAACGCAATAATCAAACTGTCTTGGAACAGTCCATCGAAACCACCAACCATGTCGTGTCCATCACCACCAGTGGCCCTGGAACTGGTGACAGTGATTCTGGGATCTCGGTGAGTAAAACCCCCATCATGAAGCCTGGAAAACCAAAAGCGGATGCCAAGAAGGTGCCCAAGAAGCCCGAGGAGATCACCCCCGAGAACCACGTGGAAGGGACCGCCCGCCTGGTGACAGACACAGCTGAGATCCTCTCGAGACTCGGCGGGGTGGAGCTCCTCCAAGACACATTAGGACACGTCATGCCTTCTGTACAGCTGCCACCAAATATCAACCTTGTGCCCAAGGTCCCTGTCCCACTAAATACTACCAAATACAACTCTGCCCTGGATACAAATGCCACGATGATCAACTCTTTCAACAAGTTTCCTTACCCGACCCAGGCTGAGTTGTCCTGGCTGACAGCTGCCTCCAAACACCCAGAGGAGCACATCAGAATCTGGTTTGCCACCCAGCGCTTAAAGCATGGCATCAGCTGGTCCCCAGAAGAGGTGGAGGAGGCCCGGAAGAAGATGTTCAACGGCACCATCCAGTCAGTACCCCCGACCATCACTGTGCTGCCCGCCCAGTTGGCCCCCACAAAGGTGACGCAGCCCATCCTCCAGACGGCTCTACCGTGCCAGATCCTCGGCCAGACTAGCCTGGTGCTGACTCAGGTGACCAGCGGGTCAACAACCGTCTCTTGCTCCCCCATCACACTTGCCGTGGCAGGAGTCACCAACCATGGCCAGAAGAGACCCTTGGTGACTCCCCAAGCTGCCCCCGAACCCAAGCGTCCACACATCGCTCAGGTGCCAGAGCCCCCACCCAAGGTGGCCAACCCCCCGCTCACACCAGCCAGTGACCGCAAGAAGACAAAGGAGCAGATAGCACATCTCAAGGCCAGCTTTCTCCAGAGCCAGTTCCCTGACGATGCCGAGGTTTACCGGCTCATCGAGGTGACTGGCCTTGCCAGGAGCGAGATCAAGAAGTGGTTCAGTGACCACCGATATCGGTGTCAAAGGGGCATCGTCCACATCACCAGCGAATCCCTTGCCAAAGACCAGTTGGCCATCGCGGCCTCCCGACACGGTCGCACGTATCATGCGTACCCAGACTTTGCCCCCCAGAAGTTCAAAGAGAAAACACAGGGTCAGGTTAAAATCTTGGAAGACAGCTTTTTGAAAAGTTCTTTTCCTACCCAAGCAGAACTGGATCGGCTAAGGGTGGAGACCAAGCTGAGCAGGAGAGAGATCGACTCCTGGTTCTCGGAGAGGCGGAAGCTTCGAGACAGCATGGAACAAGCTGTCTTGGATTCCATGGGGTCTGGCAAAAAAGGCCAAGATGTGGGAGCCCCCAATGGTGCTCTGTCTCGACTCGACCAGCTCTCCGGTGCCCAGTTAACAAGTTCTCTGCCCAGCCCTTCGCCAGCAATTGCAAAAAGTCAAGAACAGGTTCATCTCCTGAGGAGCACGTTTGCAAGAACCCAGTGGCCTACTCCCCAGGAGTACGACCAGTTAGCGGCCAAGACTGGCCTGGTCCGAACTGAGATTGTGCGTTGGTTCAAGGAGAACAGATGCTTGCTGAAAACGGGAACCGTGAAGTGGATGGAGCAGTACCAGCACCAGCCCATGGCAGATGATCACGGCTACGATGCCGTAGCAAGGAAAGCAACAAAACCCATGGCCGAGAGCCCAAAGAACGGGGGTGATGTGGTTCCACAATATTACAAGGACCCCAAAAAGCTCTGCGAAGAGGACTTGGAGAAGTTGGTGACCAGGGTAAAAGTAGGCAGCGAGCCAGCAAAAGACTGTTTGCCAGCAAAGCCCTCAGAGGCCACCTCAGACCGGTCAGAGGGCAGCAGCCGGGACGGCCAGGGTAGCGACGAGAACGAGGAGTCGAGCGTTGTGGATTACGTGGAGGTGACGGTCGGGGAGGAGGATGCGATCTCAGATAGATCAGATAGCTGGAGTCAGGCTGCGGCAGAAGGTGTGTCGGAACTGGCTGAATCAGACTCCGACTGCGTCCCTGCAGAGGCTGGCCAGGCCTAGACAGGTAATTCCACCTGCTCACCCAGGCAGCAGGGGACATCTTGACTCTGTGGTTTTGTGTCTTCTAGGGAAGTCTGTTAGAACTGCTGTGCTGATCAACGGGACGCTCCGTCTTTGAAGAAAGAAGAGATGGTCTCTCCCCAGCCATGGGCCACCCTTGCCAGTGACTCCAAGTGGAACTACTTAGCTCGCGTGTGCCTGGAGGGTGCGGGAAGTCCAGCGACTCTCAGACGCACCTCCCAGAGGACCGGTGGGAATTGTTCATAGTGCCAAAGTCCTACTACTGCGTTTTCAATGGGTCCTTGTACATAGTTTGCTCCTCTGCCCTAGCCCTCACCTCTTGCTATACTGGAACCGATTTGTACAATGTGGGAATTTTGTTACCTTTTTAATCAAGGGCAACTTCCTTTTCCAGCACTACCATTGTAAGGTTTTTTTCAGGAGGGAGGGCTAACCACCTTGCTTTTCTCTTTTCTCTTTTTCTTTTTTTTATTTTTGTTTTATTAATTTGGGGAAAGGGGTGTTAGCATTAGTGCCATGATATCTACTGGATTTTAAGTAGGGAGACTTTATTTTTAAAGGTAGGTTGAAATTTGGGAGATTTCTCGGCAGGAAGGGCTGAAATCCAGGCCCCTGTCTCAACTTGGAGAGAGGTGACAGACGGCAGATCTTCCAAATCAAATTCCTTTCCAGTTCTTCCCCTGGCTGCCTTTTTGGGGGTCCCTGCCTTAGCCCCACACAAGGCTTTCTGAACTGCCAAGAGGGGATCTGGCTTCTCAACTGCTCGGCCTCTTGGGCCAGGCTGTGCCCAGCCAGCCCTGGGAGAACTGGGTAGCAGGTGGCTGACTTCTTTAAGCACCTTTCTAAATACCAGCAGAAGAGGCTCCCGCCTCTGTTAGCATGATCAGTACTATTGTGACATTAAAACAACAACAATAAGATCTTCCTATCTGGAGGGTACAGAGGTGAATGGCTTTGGTTTTCATTTCTCTTCTTCACTGCCTTTTCTCGGTGTGGTATTTGACAAGATTTTAGCTCAAAGCCTCACCATGAATTGATTTTTTTTGTTTGTGTGTGTGTTTGTTTTGGGACAATTTTAGATACCTGAGTGCACTTTTTCAGTTAGTCCTAACTTTTAAAAGAAGGAAAACCAAGAGACATATCTGGTGTACGTGTTGCAGTATGAACTCTGGTTGCAATCCCTCCCCGTCCCACACTGCCCCCCATTTGAGTACACCGCACAAGTCAAACGCTAGGAAGTTTGAATAAAACCAATTTTTCTAACTTGTTGCTCATTTGTTGTAACTCAATAAAGCAAAGACTAAACATTTTTATAACCTTTTCCTCTACTTCGCCTTCTTTATTGTCG